GTGGATCACTTGAGGTCAGGCATTCTAGACCAGCCTGGCCAAAATGGTGAAACCCCATCTCTACTAAAAATACAAAAAATTAGCCAGGCGTGGTGGCGGGCGCCTGTAATCCCAGCTACTCAGGAGGCTGAGGCAGGAGAATCGCTTGAACCTAGGAGGCATAGGTTGCAGTGAGCTGAGATCGCACCACTGCACTCCAGCCTGGGCGACAGAGTGACACGCCAGCTCAAAAAAATAAAAATAAAAAATCCCATCTCCTCACATTTCCATTCAACCTCAATACAACTCAGTTTTTTTTATTATGTGAAAACAGCTGCAACAGCTGCTGTCCATTTGAATTGTTGGAAATGTAGATCTACACTAACCAAGAGAGAAGCCACTAGCCACAGGTGGCTATTTAACTTTTTTTTTTTTTTTTTTAGATGGAGTCTCGTTCTGTCACCAAGGCTGGAGCACAACATCAGCTCACTGCAACCTCTGCCTCCCAGGTTCAAGTGATTCTCCTGCTTCAGCCTCCCAAGTAGCTGGGACTACAGGTGTGCACCACCACGTCAGGCTAATTTTTGTATTTTTAGTAGAGACAAGATTTCACCATGTTGGCCAGGCTGGTCTCGAACTCCTGGGCTCAAGTGATCCACCTGCCTCAGCCTCCCAAAGTGCTGGGATTACAGGCGTGAGCCACCATGCCCAGCCAAATTTAGTTAAAATGTAAAATGCAATCTCTGCTGCACTATTCACATTTCAGGTAACTAGTGGTTACCATATTGGACATGGCAGATAAAGAACATTTTCATTATTGCAAAAAGTTGTACTGGACAGCACTATGCTAGAGCCAGAACTAGCCAAAGATCAGACAAAGCAATATGAATGAACTGAAAACCCAGGCCGGTGCCTGGTTGGTTTTGAGTAAGATTCATTGGTTGGGTGAGTGGGAAGCAAGCTGACCTTTGGAACAGTGACATCACAAAGCACAGCTCACAATGGCTCTGGAATACCTAGGCCTCCAGACTACTCCCCCTAACTCATATTTAGATTCCTGAAGCTTCTGCACATGTAGTTCCTAGAGCTGCTGCTTATTAAAATGTCAACATCTTCATCTTCTAGCTGGGACAACCTCTTAGAGTCTCTCTCTCTCAGCACAGTATGGAATTGGATACAAGCAAGTTTTTTGGGAGAGACTAGTGCACCTCAGCAAACAAGTTTGGGACTATTAGATAATCTTGCTCCAGCTGTGCAAATCATCTTGAGGATTTCTTTCTTGATTTTATTGGGAATAGGAATATATGCCTTATGGAAACGAAGTATTCAGTCAATTCAGGTTATACTCTTTTGTTACAAACATTTATATAGACTAACACTCAACTTCTGTTGTTCCATTTTAGAAAACATTGTTGTTTGTAATCACACTCTACAAACTTTACAAGAAGGGCTCACATATTTTTGAGGCTTTGCTAGCCAACCCAGAAGGAAGTGGTCTCCGAATTCAAGACAATAATAATCTTTTCCTGTCCTTGGGTCTGCAAGAGAAAATTTTGAAAAAACTTAAGACAGTGGAAAACAAAATGAAGAACCTAGAAGGGATAATCGTTGCTCAAAAACCTGCCACGAAGAGGGATTGCTCCTCTGAGCCCTACTGCAGCTGCTCTGACTGCCAGAGTCCCTTGTCCACATCAGGGTTTACTTCCCCCATTTGAAATGTGATGGACTCCAATCTTTTCCAGGAAAGCACTGTTTCCCTCATGTGTGCAGTGGTGTATCAATAAAGATAGAGAACGCTATTGAAATTACCGTGCAAAGACTAGCTCTCTATTTAGTA